TCCCAGCTACTCGGGAGGCTAAGACAGGAGAATTGCTTGAACCTGGGAGGCGGAGGTTGCAGCGAGCCAAGATCGCACCACTGCACTCCAGCCTGGGCAACAAGAATGAAACTCCATCTCCAATAAATAAATTAAAATAAATAAATAAAATAAAATAAAATAAAATGCTAAGGTGGAATCAAGTTGGGCCCAGAAATCTATTTTTTTTTCCTTGACGTATGTTTCATTTAACCCAATATATCCCAGATATTATCATTGCAATATATAATCAGTATAAAGATTATTAATTCATGGGATATTTCACAATTTTTTTGTTACCAGTTCATTGAAATCTAGTGTGCACATTTCAATTTTACCCAAGTGTATTTCAAGTGTAAGATAGCTATTTATGGCTAGTGGTTACTGTACTGGATGGTACAACTTCAGAATATGTTACCATCTATTGATCTTAATCCTCCTTTATTTTGAACAAACCCAGTCACTAAAAAATTGAAATTGGAATCCTGAAACTTTAGAAGTGAAAGTGTACTTAGAAATCATCTAATGCAGTTTTCTCAATTCTATATCAAAATAAGAAAACAACTTTGGGATTAGAATGACAGCCAGATTATGTTCTCCTGAGTCCTGAATCCCATGCTGTTAAAATGGGAACATTAGCATTTGAATTTATTAGAAAAATTTCTGGCCTTGCCTTAAAAAAAAAAAATCACTGTAGAATTCCCCTTAAAATTGCCCACTTCTGAAAAATTTAACACCTACAAATTTTTATTTTTAAAAATAGAATAAAATTTATTTTATTTTTAAAAATAAAAATTCAGTTTGCACATACATTTTCCATATTGCATCCGTTGCACAAAGTGATTCCACCTGCTCATTTTTAGTGCCCATCTAAAAATGGCATATTTTGTAGATTGAAGAGCAACACTTGTCTATTTATACAGCTAAAACAATAGTTACATAAGGAAAAAAAAGGAATGTTTTAAGGTTTGTACACTTAAATTTTTTTTTTTTTTTTTTTTTTTTGGCCATCAAACTTGCAGACTTTTTTTACTCAGTTGCTCACTCTTCTGAGTCTAAATATCTAATGGAGATTTGGACTTTGTGTTCTGTTTATTGTCCTCAGTAATCTGAAGGACAAGCTTGCCTTCAACTCTCACATAGTACAACCCTCATTTAGACAGTTAACAGGTACTATTAAAATCTCCCATAGGGCGGGAACTGGCAATTGCAGCAATAGACTTGGCTATCAGATTTCATCAAAGGGAGCCTAAGGGCAGTGTGGCCATGGATGCCAGCACTCATGGGGACAGACAGAGAGCAGGAGGAGGAGGCCTTGGTTTCCAAAAAGAGCCATAGAAAGAACTCCGGGGAGTGGCTCTGCCCACTGTCTGATGCTTGAATCCTTACATAACTGCTCTGAGAAAGGGCTTTTGCTTGGATTTTTTCAGGGATAAGGGAACAGGCTTTCTCCCAGAGTGATCTGTTCTATTTGGAACAGATCTGTCTTTGATAGAAAGTTCTTCCTTACACCTAGCAAAAAATCAGCCCTCTTGACTCTCCACGTACTGATCCTAGCCCTGCCTGACCTTTGAGGCCCCAAATAACAAGTCTAATCCATGTGACAGCTTTTTTTTTTTTTTTTTTTTGAGACGGAGTCTCGCTCTGTCGCCCAGGCTGGAGTGCAGTGGCGCGATCTCGGCTCACTGCAAGCTCCGCCTCCCGGGTTCACACCATTCTCCTGCCTCAGCCTCCCGAGTAGCTGGGACTACAGGCGCCCGCTACCACGCCCGGCTAATTTTTTGTATTTTTAGTAGAGACGGCTTTTAAAGACAGTTTTTGTACCCCTCAAGTTGCTAGGTGGAACCTTCTCAGTGCTTTCAACCATTCCTCATTTAGTTGGTTTCCTACCCCTCTTGATCCTAGTTCTGACCCCTGGATATACCACAATTTGTCATTATCCCCTTTATAGCATGCTGCCTGGAAGAGAACACATTATCTGGCAATTCTGAGTTGTGTAACATGTACCCATGTGTAACATCTAGCATGTAGAGTGGATGGAGCAGATGTCCACTTACTGGCCTGTAGAGTGGATGGAGCCGAGGTCCACTTACTAGCATGTGGGATGGATGGAGCCGATGTCTACCCATGATTCTCTCATGTCCTAATGCAACCTAGAATTGTGTTGGTTTATTTGGCATCTTGGATTATATTATTGCCTTCTGTTGAGCTTATCATCAACCAGAACTCCCAAGCAGAATTTTTTTTTTCTGTTTTCAATATGCATGCAGTTGCTTAGCCACATCTTCCATATCCCGCAGGCTTATTGGACCTTAAATCTATAGATTTCAGCTTCTTGTTGAGAAGTTTTCTTAGCAATATTCTGCTGTGGGTAACTTCAGTTTTTATACACAACATAAAGAAGTCTCTCTGCAGTGTTTGAGATAAATTGAACATCTGTACCAAGTAGACAACAGAGAGGTTTCTCGGTTGCTAGGGAAGGATTGGGCAATTAATAAGTCCCTGTATTCCATCCTTTCACCTTCAGTAATATATAGGTGTCAACCTAAAGGAAGAAGTTGAGACACAAAATGCAATTTTTAACAGTTTACTTGAACTGTTTACTTGAACCAAGTGAGGACAGCTGCCCGGGACACACTTCCAAGTTGCCTGGGGGAGTGCGTCCTTCGGCCTTTGTTACCACAGATTCTTAAAGGCAAAAGCGAACAAGGAGAGGACTGATACAAAGTGACTTGACAGGAATTCTCATCAGTTTACAGAAATAGCATGGATTATTGATGGGCTGTACATTGTTGGACTATAGGGTATGAGTTATGATGTCCAGTGTTAGCATTTTATGACTTAGTGGTGTCAGTTAGTCTAGAACCCACATAGCAAGTGGCTTCAAGAGGTAATTATTTAACTCAAGGGGGGAGTGACACATGACTGCTCTCACATTTTAGTGCCTCTCTGGACCCGTAATTTAAAGGGATTCCTCAGATAAAAAGTTTCTTTTCTTTCTCACAAGATTCACTTGGAAGGTTCTATCTTCAGATGCTTTTGGTTTGTTGGAAGGGACTAGAAATTGGCAGCTTTTTCTTTTTTTCAGTAGAGGCAGGGTCTCACTATGGTGCCCAGGCTGGTCTTGAACTCCTGGGCCCAAGTGATCCTCCCACCTCAGCCTCCCCAAATGCTGGGATTACAGGTGTGAGACACTGCACTCAGCTGCTGTTTGCATAAATAATTATGTTCATTGACACCTAGAATATTAGTGCTAGAGGGAGTTGAGAGATATTTTAGTTTATGCCCCATGCTTTTTGCACATTTGAAAATGGTTCACAGGTACTAAGCAAACTGTTGACAGAGGTAGGCTTGGCGCCTGGGCCTCCTGACATACCTGTAAACTGATTTACGAGCTTATACCTGTATAGCAAGAGGTTACAATGCTGGTATTAAGATACTTCAGAGATTTTTTTTTTCTCCCGGCCCTCTAGTGAGTTTAATTGCCCCAGAGCTGGTTGGCGTCCTTGAATTCCTCTAGCTCATGAGTAAATGAAGCTCTCATAGATTTTTAGCCAAGTGGCTCTGGCAATGAAGCTAGGCAGGATCGTCTCTGGGATTTCCAGGTCCTTTGCTGGCATTTTGCCAGGTACTTCCCTTGTGAGATAGCTTGGGGGTCCTTCCTACATTGCAATTGTTGAGAGAAAATGCGATCTCCCGTGGATCTCTCTGGTGCCAGACTGGGGTGTTTCCAAAGGAGTACCCTGGCACTGGACCTAAGGAGAGCCTTCGGCGGAGCACCATCCTCTGGCAGGTGGTGCTGGGTGTCGGGGCAGGGTGGGGTGCTGTGGCAGCAGTTGGAGGTCCTGTCTCCTCTCAAGGTAGCTGAGATAGAGTGCCCAGGCTTAAGGTGGGCATCCAGCCACATGCCGGAGGACAGTCTGACGGGCAAGTAGCTGTGCCAGTCTGCCAAGTGTCGGGAGGATTTTTGTCATTTTTTATATTAATGTACCCTTTTTTTGTCACTTGGTTCTTGAAGAGCAGGAAGTTGACTCTTTCACTGTGCTGTAATACTCTCTCATAGCAACTGGGACTCTGTAGAGTGGTTGTTTTCAGATTCTGACAGGGGTCAGGAGATAACGTTTTCTGCTTGGTACTACCTAGCTGTTGCAGGGCAGGTTACTTCATCTTTTAGCATTGATTCTTCATCTTTAAAGTAAGGGGCTTAGAGTGACCTGTGAAGGCTCATTTAGCAATGGTCTCTAGGATTCTAGGGGCCTACATCGCTCCCAAAATGTGTCCTTATTGTGTATCTTTAAGAAGCCCTTGCTCTTCTCTTTTGTGTAGTATTAATAGTATTCCTGAGTAAATCCACCCAGGGGACACCACTCTCACCACCCTCCCAACACATTGAAAGGACATTTTTTTCTCTCACCATTTTAAAAATGAGCACATCTATAAAAATAAAAAGGAAGAAGAGTTGTGGATGGGAGATGTTGAGACGAGGGCCAGGGTGAGCACCTTTCAGTTTCCTGGTCCTCCTCTGAGCTGCTTTCAGCTACCATTTCTCAGTACTCAGGTTGGCAGCAAGAAAGGAGTCCCAGGGTCAGGGTATAAGAGTTACTGGTGGCCTCCAGAGAGTATAGGATCAGCCTGTGGTCACAGCAGAGAGAAAGAGAACGGCATGTGTGGCTCTGGGATTTGGTGGGAGTTTCAGCAGAATTGGATGATCCAGAGGGGATTTCTGTTTTCTTTTTTTTTGTTGTTTGTTTGTTTTTTTTTTTGAGATGGAGTTTCGCTCTTGTCGCCCAGGCTGGAGTGCAATGGCACGATCTCGGCTCACCACAACCTCCGCCTCCCGGTTTCAAGCGATTCTCCTGCCTCAGCCTCCCGAGTAGCTGGGATTACAGGCATGCACCACCACGCCCGGCTAATTTTGTATTTTTAGTAGAGACGGGGTTTCTCCATGTTACTCAGGCTGGTCTTGAACTCCGGACCTCAGGTGATCCGCCCGCCTTGGCCTCCCAAAGTGCTGGGGTTGCAGGCGTGAGCCACCACACCCAGCCCAGAGAGGATTTCTTGAGTGAAATGTGTTCTCTATTGAAGGCAGAGGAAAAAGAGTATACGATGAGAAATACCCAGATTTCCATCCCCCCAAGAGCTTGTACATATATATATATACGTGTGTATATGTGTATACGTGTATATATATACATACACGTGTATATACGTATATATATATATATATATATGGGATATTTATATATATATATATACACACACGATTGAACTATTGCACAAGGTCCAAGACATTATCTCAGAAAGGAGTAGATAATCCTGACCTAAGGAATAGGGAATGCGGAATTCCAGGAAGCACTTCTCTTTCATTTTCCCCCACTCCTCCCAAGCAGTGCCTCACTTCTGCCTTGTCTAGCTGTACTCCGGAAAATTAAGAAATTTATGAGTGTAGCACCACGTATACCAATGGGAAGGATGGGAGTCAGAAGTCAAGTGAACTCAGCCCGCCTCTGTGTACTTTGCACTTTTCCATTTCCCTTGGTACCAGGCACTTTCATACTTAATCCATAGTGGAGCTGTCACAGTGAGCAACTCTGACAATGACAGCTTCTACCCCAGAGGCCACCCCAAATATGGAGCTAAAGGCTCCAGCTGCAGGAGGTCTTAATGCTGGCCCTGTCCCCCCAGCTGCCATGTCCACGCAGAGACTTCGGAATGAAGACTACCACGACTACAGCTCCACGGACGTGAGCCCTGAGGAGAGCCCGTCGGAAGGCCTCAACAACCTCTCCTCCCCGGGCTCCTACCAGCGCTTTGGTCAAAGCAATAGCACAACGTGAGTAGCTGTTACCTTCTCCTCTCCTGGGTGTTATCATTTCCTTGGCTGTCTTCCACTTCAGATGGTTCCAGACCTTGATCCACCTGTTAAAAGGCAACATTGGCACAGGACTCCTGGGACTCCCTCTGGCGGTGAAAAATGCAGGCATCGTGGTAAGGGTCTGCATCAGTGGAGAGGAGTGGTGCTCTCTCTTTTGCCTGCAATATCTGTCCCCAGATGGGTCCCATCAGCCTGCTGATCATAGGCATCGTGGCCGTGCACTGCATGGGTATCCTGGTGAAATGTGCTCACCACTTCTGCCGCAGGTGAGAGCCCTCTGAGCCACCTCTCAAGTGACTCTGTCCTTCCTCTTCCCTCCTACTCTTCCAGGCTGAATAAATCCTTTGTGGATTATGGTGATACTGTGATGTATGGACTAGAATCCAGCCCCTGCTCCTGGCTCCGGAACCACGCACACTGGGGAAGGTAACTGATTTCCTCCTTCCTTTCAACTGTGGAGTCTTTGTATTCCTTCCTTCCCCACCTCCAGACGTGTTGTGGACTTCTTCCTGATTGTCACCCAGCTGGGATTCTGCTGTGTCTATTTTGTGTTTCTGGCTGACAACTTTAAACAGGTAGGCACCTGGTTAAAAAAGAAAAAAAAAAATGTTTCCGTTTTCTTCCTTCCCCTCATTCTAGGTGATAGAAGCGGCCAATGGGACCACCAATAACTGCCACAACAATGAGACGGTGATTCTGACGCCTACCATGGACTCGCGACTCTACATGCTCTCCTTCCTGCCCTTCCTGGTGCTGCTGGTTTTCATCAGGAACCTCCGAGCCCTGTCCATCTTCTCCCTGTTGGCCAACATCACCATGCTGGTCAGCTTGGTCATGATCTACCAGTTCATTGTTCAGGTACATGCCTAGGCCCTCTCCTATCATCTTGGTGTTTTGCTTTGTTTTGCTTTCTGTCTTTCAGAGGATCCCAGACCCCAGCCACCTCCCCTTGGTGGCCCCTTGGAAGACCTACCCTCTCTTCTTTGGCACAGCGATTTTTTCATTTGAAGGCATTGGAATGGTAAGAGCTGCACTGTGATTTGGGCTAGTGTTACTTTCTCTCCTCTCTCACTACTCTCTCATAGGTTCTGCCCCTGGAAAACAAAATGAAGGATCCTCGGAAGTTCCCACTCATCCTGTACCTGGGCATGGTCATCGTCACCATCCTCTACATCAGCCTGGGGTGTCTGGGGTACCTGCAATTTGGAGCTAATATCCAAGGCAGCATAACCCTCAACCTGCCCAACTGCTGGTACGTGGAGGGAGGATGGAAACCTAGGAGCAAGGCTTGGAATGTCTCCTGTCTGTTTCGGCAGGTTGTACCAGTCAGTTAAGCTGCTGTACTCCATCGGGATCTTTTTCACCTACGCACTCCAGTTCTACGTCCCGGCTGAGATCATCATCCCCTTCTTTGTGTCCCGAGCGCCCGAGCACTGTGAGTTAGTGGTGGACCTGTTTGTGCGCACAGTGCTGGTCTGCCTGACATGTGAGTAGAAGATGATAATTGCCTTGCTTGTTTCTCTGATTCACAGACCTCATGTTATCCTTAGATGCCTCTTGGATTTTGCTTCACTTTTCCTGGCCCTGTCTGTGAGTCTCATCTCCCTTCAACAGGACGATGCTCAGAAGACACGGCTGCTTTTGGTCTTCAAGTGTGTGCAGTTGTTTTTCCCTTCTGTGATCTGTTGTGACTTAGCATTGCATTGTCATCCTGTTCAAAAAGGCAGCCCCCTTTATGTCTGAGAGCACTCGCCTCTCTCACCTTCCTTGGAGACTTTGAAGTAATTGTGGGACTCAGTAGAGGCCTTTCATGGCAGCAGCAACTTAAATGTATTTATGCGCGTTCATTTTGTTCTTGCTTCTCTGTTCTTTCAGATCTTTCAGCACCGTTGGTTAGTATGTGATTTTAGATCTTTAATTGATTTTTTTCATTTATATTCATAAATTTTAACAGCAGCTTCTTTTATTACTATTTCTGGTGTTTTCCTATCTTTTCCCCAACTTTTCCTCCTCCTCTTCACCCTCCAAAGGGAACAGGAGGAATTCAGTGTAGTTTCTTTTTTTTTTTCCCTCTTGGAATTCAACTTTCTCACCACTCTCCCCCATCCTCCAAAGATTACTATGGCTGATACGGACTTTGTGATGCTTAATTTCAAACAGTTGGAGAAGAGGGGGAGGGAAAACAAGTATTTCATAGGATAGTGCTCATTTTGTTATGATTTCATATCGGACAGTATCTACTTCCAGCCCATATTTTTGGAAATGCGGACTTAGCAGGTCACCTTATGTCCAGACCTTGTGTGGAAGAGGCTGGCCCCACCTGTGGAGTCTGGAGTTGTAGGATCAACGGTTTTTTAGATTTCTTTGGAGCAATAACCCATCCATCCTTCAGTGATTCATACTGATTCTCTGTGTCATTTGCCATGTGAAACATTTTACTTCAGTTTGCTATGAAAATTTCAGAAACCTATTTCTGAAGATATAATTACCTAAAATCGCATCATCCAAGAAGCCTGTTCAGACTGGAATGCAGAGCTGCAAAACATTCCAAGCAGTCGGATTTTTAGAGGATGAAGCTTCCAGGTCCAAACAGAGTAGCTTCTTAGTACCTTTGGGCCTTTCACACTTTTTAGTCTTGCAGCTACAGTGAAGAAGAGCAGCATCATTAATTAGCTGTGTAACCCTGCCACCCCCCACCCTGCATTCCCCGCCCAGGAACCCTCATAAGGCCTCAGGGTCCTCAACTGTAAGATAGGAAGGGTGTCTGACCTCTAAGGTTTCTCTCAACTCCAAAATTCTGTGATTCTGTATAGGTGCTTTGCGCTTGATTTTAAGTTTCTACACAAATATTACTCTAAAAAAAGAAAGTCAATGTAAAAACATTTGGGAATAAAAGAAGAAATTCCAGTATTCCACCAATTTAACAAAGTAATTTTTTTTTGCATTGTATCTTCTGTGTCTTAATCCTCATGGGTGCCTTGTAAAAATAGTTGCAATTGTAGTTTACACATAATTTTGTCTTTCACATTTTATTTAGTTTTATATCACAAATATTCATATCTTTCACTAATATTTTCATGACCTCGTGGTATTCCACTGTATTGGTGGATCATATTAACTAAGGTACTCCTTTCATGTTGGACATGGTGGTTGTTTCCCTTGTTTTCGTATTTTTTAAATTTATACCCCCACTAAGTCAAACTTTGTATACTGTCCAAGACTACTATGAATTTTAAAGGCATATTTATAGACATTTAAAAGTAACATGGTGAAACCCCGTCTCTACTAAAAATACAAAAACAAAATTAGCCTGGTGTGGTGGCAGGTGCCTGTAGTCCCAGCTACTTGGGAGGCTGAGGCAGGAGAATGGCATGAACCCAGGAGGCAGAGCTTGCAGTGAGCCAAGATCGCGCCACTGCACTCCAGCCTAGGTGACAGGGCGAGACTCCATCTCAAAAACAATAAAAATAAAAATAAAAATAAATAAATAAAAGTAACTTGGTAAGTTTTAACAGCTTTGATCATAATAAAATAGCAGCAAGAGCTCCCAGCACAGGAGCCATAAATGGCCAGCGTATTTCGTAAGTTCGCTTTTGTTCTTTTCAGTGCTTTGCTCTTGTTGTGTATAAGTCAGCTCTTTCTGATGCTGGTTCAAAACCACAGGCTCCAGAATCCAGTTCCTTCTGTGAACATGACTGTTGGCCTTATGTTGCTTCAGCAGTTTAAAAGCTCATATTCTTTGTGTCTCTTGACTCGAAGGGAAGATGTTTTGTAATACTGTTGGAGCCCTCTTGACTAATCATGTGGTCGAGCTGAGGTTGTCCTCTGTCCCCCCTTTTGTACACGCCACAGCTGAGCTGCTGCTGAGAAGTGTATAACTGCATTTGTTATACAAATGTCTTCCTTTTTGTCTGGGCTGGGGTCTTTGTGTGTGTGGGGGGGGTGATTAGGGGAGAGTAGGGAGAGGGCTGTTCCTGGCTGGCTGCTTCCTGAGATATCTACCTTGTTGAGTGTCTCTTCATAGGCACTTTAACTCACAGAAGACATTTAGTGCCAGAAGGGGTTTTATTTGCCCCACATGTCTGCATAGTCGATTGCTGCTTCTGGAGTTAGTTAAAGTCATTTTCCATGGTGGCAAAACAGATACCCGTGCTGTTGAACCCTGGGGGCTGCTGATGCTGATTTGGTTTGGACATCCTTCTCTTCTTCCCACTTTGTGTTAGTGGGAGGCTCGCTCTTCTTGCCCTCTGCAGTGTCACGCTTCATGTAGGGTTCAGCGGTGGTATGTGGTTCAGCTAGGACAGGAAGAAGGACTTCCCTTTGCAGCCCTGTGGTCCTGGCTTTAAGAGGAGAGAAATGTTCTTAAAATCTCTATTAAGGATATTTTTATTAGGCATGTTTATCTTATATAGTGGTGAAAACAAGAACAAGTTTTTAGATTACTTATAAAATATCATGATGAAGCGGAAGATCTTTGTCCAATCAGAGGAAAAATTCTGATCCCAATCTTCTGTTTCTGTTTCCACTTAACTCCCACCACAGAGTGGAGCATCTCTCTGACTCCACTTAACTATCATGAAGTGCCCATATGTCCTGCTAGGTCAGTATGGGAGAGGGTGGGGAGATGACAGACTCTCAGGGCTGGGAAAGGCTCTGATTTGTCTCCTGCCAGGGACTCATTTTCTCTGATAATAAAGGCCTCCTGTCTCTTGAGCGGACATCAGCATTTGTGGAGATGCTTGTGTGGCTGGGACTGAAGGAATAACTCACACTTCCTTTATCCATACAAAACCGAGTGGGTTAGAAGCTCCCTTTTGGGCAAGCCATGTGTTCGAGGCTTGGAGCCCCATCGCTTTGCTGTGCCACCCTCAGGCAGGACGTGGTGCTTCCCAGTTGTCAGTGAGGTGAGGAACATATCCCAGAACACAGTCCTAAGTGACTAACACTGGAGTGTATAGTTCCTTAGAATTTCAGAGTTGGGCGAGACTTCAGACATCACCCAGTTACCACATTTCACAGGTAAACGAATGAACTGAGGCTCAGAATAGTAAGCTGATTTGCCCTGCACCACTCAGCTTGTTATGGAGCAGGGACTGGTGATAATATTGAAGCATTTATTATTGGTTTTTAGAACGCTGAGTTCTTTACATGAGTGATATCGTTTGACCATCCTGTTTAGTAGTTGGGGAAATGAGTCTCAAAGAGTTTAGGTAACTAGCCACTGAGTGGTAGAGCTGAGGTTGGAGCCTGGGCATTCCAAATCCAGAGCCTACACCCATTCCTATACCACCCTCTCCCTGGGGCTCAGTTCTCCCGATTGTTACCTCAGTGCAGCTTCCACCCCACAGTAACACCTGGCACCATCACTGCAAGGATGACATTAGGCAGGGAGACCCAGACCCCAGAGAGGGCAAGTGTCTTGGTGTCGGTACCACAGCAGACCAGCTCTTTTGTTGAGCGTTAGATGACCTATGATGAGAATGCTGTTTTGTCATCAGCCTACAATTTTACCTCCAATTTTCTCCATATTCAACCCTCAAGGTTTGGGGGATGTCACCAACTCTATTTAGAAGCAGCTAAGGGCTGAAAACATAGTAGTTTTGAGTTTCAGGGAAATTAAAAGCCTAAACTTTTTGCACACTTCTCAAAGCCTTGAGATCGGTGAAGATGTTAATGAGAATTGCCATTATGGTTGATTAATAGAAGAAGGAAAGATGAAGAACTGCCCCAGAGTATATAACACTGTGGCAGAGGTGGATCTGAGACTCGATATCCTTGTACCCGTTTGCTGTCAGGCTTTGGATCCCTTGTCCAATTCCACTTGACAAAGCAGAAAGAGGTCAGGGCTGATCGTGTGCTGGGTTCTCCACCATGCACCATGGTGCATCCCTGTGAAAGCTAGCCTGGGTATCTACCTCTCATTTCCTCACAGGCAGGATCCTTCCACTGATCCGCCAGACTCCCTGTCTCCCCTCCCTCTGCATTTCCTTGCCCATCAGGTCTGTGAGGTTATGGGCCAGGGGCTTGAGGTCCTGGATCCTGGTCCCAGCTCTGTTGCTTCCTGTCGTTTACACCCTCTGGGCCTCTCTTTCCATAGGACTGTAGTAATATTGTGGAGTTACATACCTGTGAAACAGAGGCAGATTCACCTCCACTAGTGAGTGCTTAGCAGTGCTCTCTGCTGGGTACCACTAGACATTCTGCAGTAATGGAAATGAATGGAAATGTCCCATGTGTGTGCTGTCCATTGCAGCAGCCACTAGGCACCAGTGGTTGTTGAGCCTTTGAAATGTGGCTAGTGTGAATGAAGAACAGGATTTAATTTCATTTTAATTCATTTCAATGTAAATAGCCGTCCGTGGCTATGTTGGACAGCACAGCTCCAGGGTAAGTGTGAGGCAGGAGGCATGAATCCATTCTTTCCCTGGTGTGTTAGTCCATTTGCGTTGTTATAAAGAAGCACCTGAGACTGGGTAATTTATAAAGAAAAGAGGTTTATTTTGGCTCATGGCTCTGCAGGCTGTACAGGAAGTGTGATGCCAGCATCTGCTTCTGGTGAGGGCCTCAGGAAGCTTCTAATCATGGCAGAAGGCAAAGGGGGAGCAGGCTTTATATGGCAAGACAGGGAGCAAGGAGAAGGGAGGTACCAGGCTCTTTTAAACAACAGCTCTCTCAGGGAGGGCCCCAAGTCATTCATGAGGGATTTGCCCCCACGACTCAAACACTTCCCACCAGGCCCCACCTCTGACATTGGGGATCACATTTCAACATGAAATTTGGAGGGGATCCAAACCATATTACCTGGTAAGTCCTTGTTTCCACATGTCTCTCATCTTACTGCAGGGAGTGCTATTCTCTTTTGTTTGTTTTTATGGCTCCTCAAAAATCAACTTTAGACATTTCAGTTTAAAGTGTTTCTTAAAAATCTGGTCTCTAAATGCAATCCAATCCTTCAGCTGCTCAGCCAAAGAAGCAGTGATCGATGTAGACATTGGCTGCCTTGGACTGAGATGTTCTGGCAGTCTCACCAGTGTGGTGCCTTCCTTAGAGTGACTTGACTGCATTTTCGCTTTACAGAATGAACTTAGAAGCAAACCTCTCATATAAAATGTAACCCTCTCGTAGGAATCAATGAGGTAGTAGATAAGCTCTGGATGTCTGTATCAAGGCTGGGAGCATCCAGCTGTAGCCCAGCAGTAGGAAAGACAATCTGTCAAACTATATTTGATTGCTAACAGGTTAGTAACTAACAGGAAGTCATGCACTGTAGCAGGATGTACTTTTCATGGCCAAAAAGATGAGTACTAATGATGATAACATTAACAGGTAAGACATCCCTACTGTACACCAGGCCTTTTGTGAGGCACCTGCATAACCTCATTTGACCATCATGACATCTCTATGATTCAGGAGCAGTTAATATCCCCATTTTGCCAACAAGAAAACTGGGGAATAGAAAGGTACCATACCTTCCCCAATGTCACTCAGCTAATTAGCAGCAGAGCCAGGATCTGAACACAAGAACCTAGTTCCAGAGCCCACAGGCCTCAATAAACCTGTGAAACACTGGCCTTTGCCCACCTGGTGGAAAGATCGGTGAGATGGGAAGCGTGGGGTCAGTGGGCACTAGGATGGGTGTATTCGGTGAAGCCTCCTCCTGCTTACAGCACTGTCTGGCAGTGTTGACAATGGCTGGTATGGCACGGAAGCCGATGGCACCTCCTGCGGCAGTGCACCATTGGTCTTCGTCAGTTCCTCCTTCCTGGCTCACCCGTGGCTGAGTTTCAGATGTGAGAGCCAGTGGGTGTCCTGTCACAGAGATACGGTCGTCGTGTGGGGCTTCGCCAGGGGTCAGCCTGCAGATAGAACTGCTTTTTTTCACCTGTATCAAAATGCTCTGTGAAATGCGGTTTTATCACGGTGTCTTTCCAGAAGGCGGGGTTTCTTTTCCTATTTGGTTTCTTGTCAGTCAGGTAGAGATGTTTGTGTTGGAGGCTCCCTGAGTGGTAAGAAAATGAGCAGCTGCTCAGGAACGTCCACCTCCTTTTCTTCTCCCTACCCTCCCTCCTTGGGTAGAAACCAGATTGACCTGAAATGTAATTTGGTTCCTTTTGCACAGAAAGATGGAAGTCATGTGCTGTAGCCGGAAAAGCTGAAAGCCTGGGGACCGGAGCCAGAAGATCCGGGTTCCGGTCCCAGTTCTGCTGACCTTGCAGTGGGACGCCAGTTATTCCATGTTTCTGGGCATCTATTTCACAGAGATTGAACTGGACAATGTCTAAGTTTTCTTAGAGCTCTCAATCCTATAAGATGGACAGATGCTGAATTCGCTCAACAGTAGGGAGACAGACCTTTCCCAGCTCTGGGCATCTTAAACAGGCATGTCCTCTCTCCCTGCAGGCATCTTGGCCATCCTCATCCCCC